GGGCATGGTGGCTGGGGCACGCCTGTGGTCCCAGGTACTAGGGAGGCTGAGGCAGGAAGATCACTTGAGCCGAGGAGATTGAGGTGGCAGTGACCTACAATCGCGTCACTGTACTCCAATTAAAAAATAAGTGTCGGGCCAGGCGCGGTGGCTCACGCCTGTAATCCCAGCACTTTGGGAGGCCGAGACAGGCAGATCACGAGGTCAGGAGATGGAGACCATCCTGGCTAACACCGTGAAACCCCGTCTCTACTAAAAATACAAAAAATTAGCCGGGTGTGGTGGCACACGCCTGTAGTCCCAGCTACTCAGGAGGCTGAGGCAGGAGAATCGCTTGCACCCGGGCGGCGGAGGTTGCAGTGAGTTGAGATAGCACTCCAGCCTGGGCGACAGAGAGAGACTCCGTCTCAAAAAAAAAAAGTGTGGCTCTCAATAAATGAGTTGTTATTTCAGTGGCAAGCCCTGAAAGGGGGTCTACAAAGGCCCAGTGGGCGAGGCTGAGGAAATGCCTGGACACGACCCTTCTCATGGCATTCCCGGGGCGCCCGCATCAGCCCCTACCCACTCCCGCTCGGGGACTTTCTCGGAATCGCGCTTCTTCTTCCAGCAGCCTCGAGGCCGGCCCCGTCCAGGTCTCTTTAGCTCCGCCCCCTGGTGAGGGGCGTGGCCTCCTCAGGGCCGGGGCGTGGCCCAACCGGGAACTGGGGCGTCGAACTCCCCTTCCCAGTCTGGAGCCACCCATTCCAGGCGGGGCGGGAGGCTGATCACGTGACCAGCGAGCGGTCTCACCCTCCTCATATGCCAGTACCACCTCCTCCAGTCCCAGAGGGGGGATGTCTTACTCCTTTCCGTGAAGCAAACCCTTTGAGTACGGTTTGCGTCCACAAAGCGTAGGGTGAGAACCTTGGGAGCGACTGGGCCCGTCTTTGCTCCCTCGGTGGGGTTTTGTCTCCTGGCTTCCCCCAAGTGCGAGGCAGTTGGTCTCGCCCAGCCGGGTCCTGGGCGCGGCGGCGGCAGCCGCGTCACTGGCGGGCGGGATCCCTCCGCTCTGGGGAGGCAGCGCTGGCGGCGGGGCTGGGGCCACTGAGGAAATCCATCCGCGCCGCCGCCGCCGCCGCCGCCGCCGCCGCCGCCGCCTCCGCCGCGGAGGAAGACAGCGCCGCCCGCGCACCGCCAGCGACCTCCGCCGCAGAGTCCCACCGCCACAGGTACCTTCGCTGGCAAAAGGAGTCCTCTCGCCCTCGGGCCTGACGTCAGCCCTGCATCCCCCAGGCCTCGGGCCAGCGGCCAGGAGCTGCCTCCCCCAGCCCCCGTCCCGCGGCCCCCAGCCGCCCCCAACCCTGCCCCACGGGCCCGGCGCCATGAGTGAGCTGGAGCAACTGAGACAGGAGGCCGAGCAGCTCCGGAACCAGATCCGGGTGAGGGCCTGGTGCGGGGCGGGCGATTCATGTCGCGTCTCTCTGGCTCTGCCATCCCTTACAGGATGCCCGAAAAGCATGTGGGGACTCAACACTGACCCAGGTGAGGGCACTTGGTGGCCAGAGCGTAACTAGCCTCCCCGAGCGCATTCTGTCTCTACCTCCAGATCACAGCTGGGCTGGACCCAGTGGGGAGAATCCAGATGAGGACCCGGAGGACCCTCCGTGGGCACCTGGCAAAGATCTATGCCATGCACTGGGGGACCGACTCAAGGTGTGTGTGTGTGCGCGGGCTGGCGCTGTGGGCCTTCTGCTCTCCCTACACCGTTCCCCACCAGGCTGCTGGTCAGCGCCTCCCAGGATGGGAAGCTCATCATCTGGGACAGCTACACCACCAACAAGGTAGGGTGGCGCGGGCTGCGGGGTGGGGCAGGGCTCTGACCCCGGCGCTTCCCCTGCTCCGCAGGTCCACGCCATCCCGCTGCGCTCCTCCTGGGTAATGACCTGTGCCTACGCGCCCTCAGGGAACTTTGTGGCCTGTGGGGGGTTGGACAACATCTGCTCCATCTACAGCCTCAAGACCCGCGAGGGCAACGTCAGGGTCAGCCGGGAGCTGCCTGGCCACACTGGTGAGGGGCCTGGCCCAGTTCGGGCCCTTTTTGTGGAGACCTGGCTGACCAGCTCCTTCCCCAGGGTACCTGTCGTGTTGCCGCTTCCTGGATGACAACCAAATCATCACCAGCTCTGGGGATACCACCTGGTGAGGCTCTGCCAGGGCTGGGCAGTCTGGGCTTATCTTTTCTTTCTTCCTGTCACCTCTCCAGTGCCCTGTGGGACATTGAGACAGGCCAGCAGACAGTGGGTTTTGCTGGACACAGTGGGGATGTGATGTCCCTGTCCCTGGCCCCCGATGGCCGCACGTTTGTGTCAGGCGCCTGTGATGCCTCTATCAAGCTGTGGGACGTGCGGGATTCCATGTGCCGACAGACCTTCATCGGCCATGAATCCGACATCAATGCAGTGGCTGTGAGTTTTGGGGCGAGCTAGGCCAGGCCCTCCCCTCACCCCATCTGGGTCCCGTGTCCTGCAGTTCTTCCCCAACGGCTACGCCTTCACCACCGGCTCTGACGACGCCACGTGCCGCCTCTTCGACCTGCGGGCCGATCAGGAGCTCCTCATGTACTCCCATGACAACATCATCTGTGGCATCACCTCTGTTGCCTTCTCGCGCAGCGGACGGCTGCTGCTCGCTGGCTACGACGACTTCAACTGCAACATCTGGGATGCCATGAAGGGCGACCGTGCAGGTGACAGCTGGGGCCCAGGCTGGGTGGGCAGGCCAATGGGTTCTGACTTCTCTCTTCTTCACAGGAGTCCTCGCTGGCCACGACAACCGCGTGAGCTGCCTCGGGGTCACCGACGATGGCATGGCTGTGGCCACGGGCTCCTGGGACTCCTTCCTCAAGATCTGGAACTAATGGCCCCACCCCCACTGGGCCCAGGCCAGGAGGGGCCCTGCCCATGCCCACACTACAGGCCAGGGCTGCGGGGCTGGCGCAATCCCAGCCCCCTTCCCCGGGCCACGGGGCCTTGGGTCCCTGCCCTCCCACCCAGGTTTGGTTCCTCCCGGGGCCCCCACTGTGGAGATAAGAAGGGGATGGAATGGGGGAAGAGGAGGAGCAGGAGGCCCTCATCCTTCTGCTGCCCTGGGGTTGGGGCCTCACCCCTCTGGAGGGCCGGAGGCAGGAGGTGGAAACCCCAGGGGCTGGCTTTTTTAAAACTGGTTTTATTTTAATTTTTATTATATTTTCAGTTTTTCCATAAAGGAGCCAATTCCAACTCTGTACCTGGTCTCTGCCCTTGCTGTGTTCTCCTTGT